AGAACTCCAGACCTCAGGTGATACCCCTGCCTCAGCCTCCCAATGTGCTGGGATTACAGCTGTGAAGCCACCGCGCCCGGCTGCTGTGATAGTTGAGATGTAAACCAAAAATAAAATTCTAAGCCACCCAATCCGACTGAATGGACCCTTCCTGTTGAGCAAGGACATTCCAAAGTAAACTGAAAAGACCAGCTTAGGCCATGATGGGAAGGGGAGGTGTCAACATGCCTCATTCTACCTTCCTCCCTCTGGAATCCAGACACAACTGACCAGCATTAACATTAAAACAGAGATCTTAAGCTGGGCACAGTGGCTCATGCCTGTAATCCCAGCACTTTGGGAGGCCAAGGTGGGATCACCTGAGGTCAGAAGTTCAAGACCAGCCTGGCCAGTATGGTGAAGCCATGTCTCTACTAAAAATACAAAATTAGCCGGACATTGTGGTGCACGTCTGTCATCCCAGCAAGGCAGGCGAATCACTTGAACCCAGGAAGCAGAGGTTGCAGTGAGCCAGGATCATGCCATTGCACTCCAGCCTGGTCAACAGAGCGAGACTCCGCCTCATTAAAAAAAAAAAAAAAAAAAAAAATTAGCCGGGCGTGGTGGCGGGCACATGTAGTCCCAGCTACTAGGGAGGCTGAGGCAGGAGAATGGTGTGAACCAGGGAGGCGGAGCTTGCAGTGAGCCGAGATTGTGCCACTGCACTCCAGCCTGGACAGAAGTGCATTTCATAATGCATTTTAATTGCATTAGCAGTGATTTAATTTTTTTAGATGCTAAAACTTATGGGTGAAAGTGGATTAAATGTAGCCAAATGCAACATCAAAATCTTCAGGCACAAAAACCCATTAACTTTTTCATACTCTCAGAAGGTGAACCTAATTTCAAATGAAAGCTGCCTCCAGAATATATTGTTAAGCGTATTCTAGATATAATTCATTTTGGCAAACATACTGTAGAAATTCACATAACATTTTACTGTACTAAAAGTAAATTGCCCATGTAACAAAAAATATCTTTTCAGAGCTTGAAATGAATTTTAAAGGATGACTGATGGTCCCTGGAAGAGAAACAGTAAACAAATAAGGTTTGTAGCAATGATGTATGAGTTAGAAATTGCTTTTTAGACTTAACATTTTGTTTTTTTGTAGGTTTCAGGCACAGAACTGTATATCCAATAATAGTGAAATGGATCCCACTAATTATGACAGAAATGATGATACATTTAAATGACTTGGATGTTTTATAGGTATGATCTCGTGAAATCTTGAGAGAAACTGATTCAACACTTTTTTTTTTAAATTATCTAATAGGTTGGCACTCATCATGAGCCCCTGTTCTCATTCTGCAAATGGTGAAGCTCTCTATTGTCCTGACCCCACAGTTCCTGTCCCATGACCAGGGCCAGCTCACCAAGGAGCTGCAGCAGCATGTAAAGTCAGTGACATGCCCATGCGAGTACCTGAGGAAGGTGAGTGAGTGCAGACAGATGGGGCCTGGTGCCCTTTTCATTATTTCAACTATTATTATTCCAGGTTATCAATACTCTGGCTGACCATCATCATCGTGGGACTGACTTTGGTGGAAGTCCTTGGTTACATGTCATTATTGCGTTTCCGACAAGTTATAAAGTTGTCATTACCCTCTGGATAGTTTACCTTTGGGTGAGTATACTAACTTTCTGTAGAGGTATACTCCAGCCGTCATTCTTATATTATTATTTCCTAGGTGTCTCTCCTGAAGACTATCTTCTGGTCTCGAAATGGACATGATGGATCCACGGATGTACAGCAGAGAGCCTGGAGGTCCAACCGCCGTAGACAGGAAGGTATGGCTCTGTTGGAATCCGCATAGTGTGGATCTCACCTTCTCCTCTCCTCACTCTCACCAAGGGCTGAGGTCCATTTGTATGCACACAAAGAAAAGAGTTTCTTCCTTTCGAGGAAATAAAATTGGCCTGAAAGACGTCATTACTCTACGGAGACATGTGGAAACAAAAGTTAGAGCTAAAATCCGTAAGAGGAAGGTGACAACGAAAATCAACCATCATGACAAAATCAATGGAAAGAGGAAGACCGCCAGAAAACAGTAAGATGTGCCTTGACACAAATACTGTTGTACTTTATCTGATGAAAGTGATTGTAATCCATAGGAAAATGTTTCAACGTGCGCAAGAGTTGCGGCGGCGAGCAGAGGACTACCACAAATGCAAAGTAAGGAGCTTCCTCCCTGCAGTTGCAGGATAACATTCAATTTCTCATGTGTTGGCTTTTTCAGATCCCCCCTTCTGCAAGAAAGGCTCTTTGCAACTGGGTAAGTTTGCTTGTTTTCCTTGCTTTTGGACAGTGTGAAAACATTCCCTCCTTTGGCCCTACAGGTCAGAATGGCGGCAGCGGAGCATCGTCATTCTTCAGGATTGCCCTACTGGCCCTACCTCACAGCTGAAACTTTAAAAAACAGGATGGGCCACCAGCCACCTCCTCCAACTCAACAACATTCTATAACTGATAACTCCCTGAGCCTCAAGACACCTCCCGAGTGTCTGCTCACTCCCCTTCCACCCTCAGCGGATGATAATCTCAAGACACCTTCCGAGCGTCAGCTCACTGCCCTTCCACCCTCAGCAGATGATAATATCAATACACCTGCCGAGCGTCTGCGGGGGCCGCTTCCACCCTCAGCGGATGATAATCTCAAGACACCTTCCGAGCGTCAGCTCACTCCCCTTCCACCCTCAGCTCCACCCTCAGCAGATGATAATATCAAGACACCTGCCGAGCGTCTGCGGGGGCCGCTTCCACCCTCAGCGGATGATAATCTCAAGACACCTTCCGAGCGTCAGCTCACTCCCCTTCCACCCTCAGCTCCACCCTCAGCAGATGATAATATCAAGACACCTGCCTTCCACCCTCAGCGGATGATCTCAAGACACCCTCAGCAGATGATAATATCAAGACACCTGCCTTCCACCCTCAGCGGATGATCTCAAGACACCTTCCGAGCGTCAGCTCACTCCCCTTCCACCCTCAGCTCCACCCTCAGCAGATGATAATATCAAGATACCTGCTGAGCGTCTGCGGATTCCGCTTCCACCATCAGCCGATGATAATCTCAAGACACCTTCCGAGCGTCAGCTCACTCCCCTTCCACCCTCAGCTCCACCCTCAGCAGATGATAATATCAAGACACCTGCCGAGCGTCTGCGGGGGCCGCTTCCACCCTCAGCGGATGATAATCTCAAGACACCTTCCGAGCGTCAGCTCACTCCCCTTCCACCCTCAGCTCCACCCTCAGCAGATGATAATATCAAGACACCTGCCTTCCACCCTCAGCGGATGATCTCAAGACACCTTCCGAGCGTCAGCTCACTCCCCTTCCACCCTCAGCTCCACCCTCAGCAGATGATAATATCAAGATACCTGCTGAGCGTCTGCGGATTCCGCTTCCACCATCAGCCGATGATAATCTCAAGACACCTTCCGAGCGTCAGCTCACTCCCCTTCCACCCTCAGCTCCACCCTCAGCAGATGATAATATCAAGACACCTGCCGAGCGTCTGCGGGGGCCGCTTCCACCCTCAGCGGATGATAATCTCAAGACACCTTCCGAGCGTCAGCTCACTCCCCTTCCACCCTCAGCTCCACCCTCAGCAGATGATAATATCAAGACACCTGCCGAGCGTCTGCGGGGGCCGCTTCCACCCTCAGCAGATGATAATCTCAAGACACCTTCCGAGCGTCAGCTCACTCCCCTTCCACCCTCAGCTCCACCCTCAGCAGATGATAATATCAAGACACCTGCCGAGCGTCTGCGGGGGCCGCTTCCACCCTCAGCGGATGATAATCTAATATCAAGACACCTGCCGAGCGTCTGCGGGGGCCGCTTCCACCCTCAGCGGATGATAATCTCAAGACACCTTCCGAGCGTCAGCTCACTCCCTTTCCACCCTCAGCTCCACCCTCAGCAGATGATAATATCAAGACACCTGCCGAGCGTCTGCGGGGAGCGTCTGCGGGGGCCGCTTCCACCCTCAGCGATATCAAGACACCTGCCGAGCGTCTGCGGGGAGCGTCTGCGGGGGCCGCTTCCACCCTCAGCGGATGATAATCTCAAGACACCTTCCGAGCGTCAGCTCACTCCCCTTCCACCCTCAGCTCCACCCTCAGCAGATGATAATATCAAGACACCTGCCGAGCGTCTGCGGGGGCCGCTTCCACCCTCAGCGGATGATAATCTCAAGACACCTTCCGAGCGTCAGCTCACTCCCTTTCCACCCTCAGCTCCACCCTCAGCAGATGATAATATCAAGACACCTGCTGAGCGTCTGCGGGGGCCGCTTCCACCCTCAGCGGATGATAATCTCAAGACACCTTCCGAGCGTCAGCTCACTCCCCTTCCACCCTCAGCTCCACCCTCAGCAGATGATAATATCAAGACACCTGCCGAGCGTCTGCGGGGGCCGCTTCCACCCTCAGCCGATGATAATCTCAAGACACCTCCCTTAGCTACTCAGGAGGCTGAGGCAGAAAAACCACGCAAACCCAAGAGGCAGAGGGCGGCTGAGATGGAACCACCTCCCGAACCCAAGAGGCGGAGGGTCGGTGACGTGGAACCGTCACGCAAACCCAAGAGGCGGAGGGCCGCTGACGTGGAACCATCATCACCCGAACCCAAGAGGCGGAGGGTCGGTGATGTGGAACCGTCACGCAAACCCAAGAGGCGGAGGGCCGCTGACGTGGAACCATCATCACCCGAACCCAAGAGGCGGAGGGTCGGTGACGTGGAACCGTCACGCAAACCCAAGAGGCGGAGGGCCGCTGACGTGGAACCATCATTACCCGAACCCAAGAGGCGGAGGTTGAGCTGAGAAGAGGCCAGTGCACTCAAGCCTGAGCAATAAGAATAAAACCGAGTAGAACAAAATAAAAAATTCAAAAAACAAAACAAAACCCACACTCCAAAAACTAACAAAGAATAAATAAATAATATAAAAATAAAATAAATACTGCAGTCCTTATGTTATTGCTTTGTTTCG